CCTCGGCTTCCCAAAGTGCTGGGATTGCAGGTGTGAGCAACCGCACCGGCCTTTCTGTATTCTAAATGAACATAAGTAGTTCTACACCTGACAAAAACTGCTTAGGGACCGCTGGAAACTCTGACAAACTCCTCAGTCTAGCACTCAAGGCTTTTCCCTCAACTGCATTTCTAGCCTCGTCTTCTCCTTACGTACCACCCAGGTGCTCTCCAGTTTCTGGGCCTTTGCTTAGGCTATTCCTGTCTCCATCTAGGTCTCCAACTGTTGAAATACCATCATATCTTTAGTTCCTGGCCAAAATACCACTTTATTCTCTGACAGAAAGTTTCTCACCCACTCTTACCCTCAACGTTCATGCCAGGAGGTATTAGATCCCCTCTAAAACTCCAGAGTAGCTAAACTGGACTTTATTACGCGCTGCCCCCGCCCCCTTCCCTCCCCCCACCCCAACCCCCCTCGCCACCATTGCCACTGGCCTGCGCTTAGCTGGCTGCTATAGCAGATATCTGTTGGACGGTGTGAATGGCTTGTATTCCAGGCCCATCTGCCTGCGTTGGGGGTGCGGCGGGGGGTGTTGGAGACGGGACTGGGGCTTGAGCTCCTTGCACCCGACTCTCCCCGCCGCCTTGTAGCCCCAGTTCAGCTTTAGGTAGAGTACCGCAGGCACCAAGTGCAGCTTTCCTGTCGCCATAGCGACGGGCGGGGCGAGATGGCAAAGTCTCCCTTTGGAACTACATCTCCCATCATGCATCCGCGCCTCGGGGTGCCTGGCTCAGCCTCAGGCATGAGACCTGTACCAGCCCCCGGGAGCCGTGCGGGGCCAACAATGAGGAGCAGAATGCAAGGGGCGGCCTCGCTCCCCTGGCCACCGCGGGGGTCGCGGCCTCCCATTACATAGCGCGTGTCTCGAGCCCTGGCCTGCTCTCGGCACCGCCACAACGGGCGTAATATGGCCGCTGGTGCCGGGACCTGCCGGGCGCGCGGAGGGTCGGGCCGAGGTCCGGGATCCGGAACTGCTCCCGGCATTCCTCGCGAGTGTATGGCGTGGGCTCCCTTCCCCCTCTGTGGGTCCCGCGAGGAGACTCTCGGGCTTTGAGGTGAGACCTGAAGTTCCGCTGGCCGGTAGTGTAGCAGGAAAGGGCAGGTCCTCCCGGGTCGTGAGCCAGTAGCCTCCTGGGGTGGCAAGGTGTAGAGAGGGGGGCGTTGAAAGGACACCCGCTACCCGGCCTGCTTTCTAGGGGTCTCTTTGGATTGAGGACATCAGCAGCAGTGGAAGGGATTTTACTGGAGACCTGTCACTGTCAGAGCCTTAAAATATCACCGACGGGGCCTTAATGTCACCGAGGTAGAGAGAAAAGGGCAGTAGCCCTAGAGACTATTGCGACACAGTGTGCCCCTCATAAGTTTTTCCAGGGAGGGGTTCTGTACTGAGTTGACGCCCCAGGAGCTGAGCACCAGGCTTTGCATCCTTGGGAACTCAGCAAACGTTTGTTCAGCCAATTGCAGGTAGCATGGCCCAGGGCTTGATTGAGGTGGAGCGAAAGTTCCTTCCAGGGCCTGGCACAGAGGAGCGGCTGCAGGAGTTGGGGGGCACCCTGGAGTACCGGGTCACCTTCCGAGACACCTACTATGACACCCCTGAGCTGAGCCTCATGCAGGCTGACCACTGGCTGCGACGACGAGAGGATAGTGGATGGGAGCTCAAATGTCCTGGAGCAGCAGGTGTCTTAGGACCCCACACGGAGTATAAGGAACTCACAGCGGAACCTACAATTGTGGCCCAACTCTGTAAGGTGCTGCGGGCTGACGGCCTGGGGGCTGGAGATGTGGCTGCTGTGCTGGGCCCACTGGGGCTGCAGGAAGTAGCTAGTTTTGTGACTAAGCGGAGTGCCTGGAAGCTGGTGCTCTTGGGAGCTGATGAAGAGGAGCCACAGCTCAGGGTGGACTTGGATACAGCCGACTTTGGCTACGCTGTGGGTGAGGTAGAGGCCCTGGTGCATGAGGAGGCTGAAGTACCAACTGCCCTAGAGAAGATCCACAGGCTCAGCAGCATGCTTGGTGAGGGAGACAGGCCCTTTTGTGCTTTTCCTCATTTCTCTCCTCATTGTCCTTTTACCTGTAGGTGTGCCTGCACAGGAGACAGCACCAGCCAAGCTGATTGTGTATCTACAGCGTTTCCGGCCTCAAGACTATCAGCGCCTGCTAGAAGTGAACAGCTCCAGAGAGAGGCCACAGGAGACTGAAGATCCTGACCACTGCCTGGGCTAGGGGTGTCACTTCCTAGAAGGGGAAGGGAACTCTGGGTCTAACGGAGTCCACTCCTGGGCCCACTGTGCCTCTCCCCTCAGTGTCCCTTCTGACAGTGACTCCTCTCTCTCCAGCGCTGCCTGTTTCTTCCCCCTCCTCTAAGCTACTCTTCCTTGAGCCCTCCCTGGCTGCTTCCTCTCGCTCATCCGTCAGATGCAATCTGTGGGCCGCCCCTCTCCCCTGGCCGCTAAGCAGCCTCCATTGATTTCCGCTCGTGTTTATAGGATTTCCACTTAGCCGTGATCAGTAGTTAAGCACAGGAAAATCCCTTGCCACCCCCCCTCCCTTGGTCGATGCCATTGATTCTGCCAGCGGCTCCTAAACCGCCTTACAGCTGAGTTAGAAGATGAGGAGAGGCAGCAGGGATTTCCCTGCCTTGGGATGTGGGAAACAGAAGAAAAGTTGAGGAAATGGTTGGGAATCGCTGTTAGAACTCTAGAAATTCTAATCTGACTTTGCCACTGTGCCCAGCTCTGGCCCAGAGGGTAGAGTGCCTCCTGTGGAAGTTTAGGGGCAAATTTGTTCCCTGACCTGGAGAGGGTTAGAAAGAACCAACAGCTGCCCCCTCCCCGCCCCCGTGTTGAGACAGGTTCTCAAGGCTCAGGGGAAGATGCATACCTCCTATGTAAGAATGCTCTTCCCTTGCTGTTATTCATACACACTTTCCACTTCAAATATACCCAAATATGGCTTTCCTCACTTCTCAGGCTTTATTGGGCTTTATTTGTGGGAGAAGGGGGCTGGTCCCCAGTTTTTGCAGTGCAAAGCCAGAGCGCCACCTGCTGGTAGCCCTCAGGTGTAGGTTCGAAGCTGCTGGGGCCCCCTGGGGTTTGGGACACAGGAGAATTTCAGGCTGTGAGTGGAGACAGTTACTGCCACGATTCCACAGGCAAGTTGTTCACCTCAAAGATCTCCTGCACCGACTGGTGAAAGTGGTCGTAGGTGAGGCGCAGCTTTAGCCGCAGGGGGGCCTAGGAATAGGAGAGCAGGGACCAGGGTTAGCACCCACGGCTTCTTCTATCCCTGGGTCTTGTCTTGGGGGAACTCCTGAAGCTCACCTTGTTAGGATTGAGGATTCTGAAGAGCTGGGTGATAGGAAGGCCACCCCGAGCTGGAACTGTGTTCCCACTGGGGGCCTGCAGCTGCAGCTGGAGACTCTGAACACAGGAGTTTAACAGAGCACAGTATGGCAGTAGGTAGGGCTCAGGCAGCCCCTCTATACTCAGTGGCTCCACACCCTTTTCCTGTAACTCCCCAAGTGCTGATCTCCAGATGACTCAATCCCATCTCACACTGTCTCCCACCCACCTCCTCCACTTAGTGGCCTTTTCTCCTGGAGTCCCCAGGCCACCTCTGAACTCTGATCTTTACAAACCTTGGGCACAGCAGCCTGGCAGATGAAATGGGTGACATCACCCTCTGAG